GTGAGCCACCGTGCCCAGCCTACATCTACATTTTAAACACACCACTCTCATTTGAGTCCGAAAACCCTTGTGAAACTAGTTCCAGAGGAGGTTTCAGCCATGTCCTTCCTCCCAGCTGGAGCCCTGCTTGTCTGTCCCCGCCTGGCACTGGGTCTGAAATTGGAGAGAAGTCATCCTCTCCTGACTTATGCTGCCCTCCCCATCTCAGGGTTCATTGATCTTCTACCCCTCCAATTCATGTCCCTCTGCTTCTGACTTCAGTAACTGATAGTCACTATGAGTCACAGGACACCAGACAGAAGAACTGGAAGATAGAAGAGGTCAGAGGGAGGGGTGTGAGGTGAATGTCAGTGTGGGGAGTGGGGTGAAGTTTCAGGGGCAGGGGATGCTGTTGACAGATTTCTGTGCTGTACCTAAGCCTAGGAGTTAGAAACCATTCACTCAGAAAGTGAGGATCACCTACTGTGTGTCCAGCACTGCATAACAGGAAGTGTGTTTCTTTGGTAGGTGGAATAGTAGGAGTAAACTGTGCTTTCTGAGGACCGGGAGTCCTTTTCCCTCCCTCCAGCACCCTCATGATCCTTCCCACTTTCACCCCCACTGGCACCAGTGCTTTTTTTTAATGTATTACCTCTGTGCCTTCCGTCTGTAGATCTTACAGGCATCTGCCTCGGACCTCAGGAGAGTAGGGCAGAAGCTCTAGCTGGGTATAAATTGCACATAACCATCTCCCCAACGTAGCTACATAAAGAGACCAGCCTTCTGTCCTGAAAATGGCCGATTTAAGATCCTCACCTGCTCCACTAGGTCTCTAGGTGATATAATTGGTCATGAGCTTGAGGAAGACAAAAGCACTGAAAATTCATAAAGGGACCCTGGGCATGGATTGCTGGGGTTGTGTTTAGAAACCGATGAGTTTGTGAGGCCTCCGGGAGGCTCCCGAGGGCGCGGGGACTACGTTTCCCAGGAGGCCTCGCGCGGACGCCCGGGCGGGGCTGTGCGAGGGGTGGGGCTGCGGGAGGCCCTGGAGCGCGGCGGTGATGGCGGGGCCGGTGAAGGACCGCGAGGCCTTCCAGAGGCTCAACTTCCTGTACCAGGTGAGTCTGCGACAAGGGCCCCACGGGGACGGGGCGTCCCAGAGTGACTGCTCCCCTCCCGCAGGCCGCCCATTGTGTCCTTGCCCAGGACCCCGAGAACCAGGCGCTGGCGAGGTTTTACTGCTACACTGAGAGGACCATTGCGAAGCGGCTCGTCTTGCGGCGGTGAGACAGCCACGGGGCGGGCGGCGGGCGGGGGGAGGAACGCGAGAGGGAGCGCGGGCGCCAGACCACTATCCTCCTCCGCCCCCAGGGATCCCTCGGTGAAGAGGACTCTCTGTCGAGGCTGCTCTTCCCTCCTCGTCCCGGGCCTCACCTGCACCCAGCGCCAGAGACGTGAGTGCTCCAACGGAGGTGGAAGACTGCGGCGTGGACAGTCTTTTTCCCATGTTCACCCTAGGCTGCAGGGGACAGCGCTGGACCGTACAGACCTGCCTAACATGCCAGCGCAGCCAACGCTTCCTCAATGATCCCGGGCATTTACTCTGGGGAGACAGGCCTGAGGCCCAGCTCGGGAGCCAAGCAGGTGAGAGGTGAGGGAGAAAATGGAGGACACCCTTCTGTTTCTCTGATTCTGCTCATTTACTCAGATTCCAAACCACTACAACCCTTGCCAAACACAGCCCACTCCATTTCAGACCGCCTTCCTGAGGAGAAAATGCAGACTCAGGGTTCCAGTAACCAGTGATGGATTCACCCCATCTCCCAAATAAAGTTTACTTGTTTTACATTCCATGATTCTGTTCTGTGGGTATTTCAACTCTTAA